TCTCTGACAAATGAGCAGACAACAGGGCTGGGACTAGGGTGAGGGGTGAGGCATCTAGGGGCAAAACTGAAGGAGACACCTACTCCCAACCCTGCACTTGCAGACTCTGAGAGCGAGTGTCTCATTCAGTATTGTGCTCTAGACTTCTCACCCACCTCCCCCTAATTCTGGCCCTGAAAGAAAATGACAGGCCAGAGGTGAGGGGTGGGTGCTTGTTGAGAAGTGCAGGGGCTGTGGTGGTCCAGGGTGGTTGTTCCCACTCTAGTCTGGGGGTCCTGGAAGACTTTGCAGAGGAAGTGAGCAGTTCAGACTCCTGGGAAAGGAGACACCTCCCCACTCAATCCAACTGATTGCACACCTCTGTCCTGGCCACCTCGCCTTTCCAGACCTGCCAAGGGCAGGGGGGCAACTGCCAGCGCCATGTCCTCCTTTTGCCCCTCTGTGCCCAGGCAGAATAGGCAAAAGGGAGCTGAACATTCTTGCACACGGTGCGGGATGCACACAGACCGGCAGGACGCAGCCGGAGAGGACACGGGGCCCACAGAATCAGTCCTGGCTTGAACATGCTTGTCTGGGAGCGCGTCTGCACACCCTTGGAGGTGGTGTGCCCGGCCTGCGCTACCCAGCAGCCAGTGGGCACTCGGAACAAACCAGGCCATGCCTGGAGGGAGCCTGTCAAGGAGGATAATGAACGCAGGTGTGCACGCTCAGCTGAGCTTTGTCTCTGAGTTGGTTTGCTTACCTCAACGGTTTGTCCCTGTTTGGCGTGTGGCTCTGTTCATAGGTCTGTAACTGTGTCTTTGCCCGTCAGTCTTCCTGTGACCCTGTGCTTTTCTCTCTTTCTCTCTCTCTCTCTGTCCCTGTCTCTGTCCCTCTGTCCCTGAGTGATGTGAGGCCGGGCTGGGGGCAGTCGCAGCCGCGTCCTCTCTTGCCCTCATTGGTTCGCAGCCGCTCCCCCGGGCAGCCGCCGCCAGTCCCGCCCCTCCCCCGAACCCCCGCCCGGGACACGAGCGCGCTCAGAGCCGCCAGAAAGCTCAGTCTCCTGCTCAAAACAGGAGCGCAGCAGCCGGAGGGAGTGGGGACAAGCTCGCTGAACACTGGGCGTCTCGACAGGGACCAGAGCCTGCAGGACTGTTCCGAGACGCTGCGGTGGCGGCGGCGCCGGAGGACGCGGAGGACTCCCTGGCCACCCGCCCTCCGTGCGCTCTGCCACCGGGCGCTCAGCAGAGACCCCGGGCTGCGGCTGCACTTGCTGAGTGCCTCTCCCCGCCGCCGCAGCCCAGAGGCGCCCAGCACCTGGAGCTCACTGGAGCTGAGGGTCCGAGCTGAGCGGGCTGTTGTAAAGCCGAAAGGCGAGTCAGTGACTGGGACCTCTGTCCTGGTGGCGACGGAGAGAAACAGTGAGCCCGAGGGGCGCGGGCACAGAACTGTCCAGCTCCGAGAACTGGGGTCCGCCAGCCGGCGGGGAAAGCAGCTGAGCGCGGAGGCGAGTGAGCGGACGCGTCCCGGGGTCTTTGCAGTCCCCGCCGGCCCCAAGGCACCGACTCTCGGTCAGTTGGGCGCGGCAGGGCGGGAGGGGCGCGCCATGGAGGCGCCGGGTCGCGCCAGTATGCTCCAGGCCAAGTGAAGCGGTCCGGCTGGGGTCGGCGGGACCCGCGGGCCATGTACGGCGACATATTCAACGCCACGGGCGGCCCCGAGGCGGCGGTAGGCAGCGCGCTGGCCCCAGGAGCCACGGTCAAGGCAGAAGGCGCTTTGCCGCTGGAGCTGGCCACTGCGCGCGGTATGAGGGACGGCGCGGCCACAAAGCCCGACCTGCCCACCTACCTGCTGCTCTTCTTCCTGCTGCTGCTCTCGGTGGCGCTCGTCGTCCTCTTCATCGGTTGCCAGCTGCGCCATTCGGCCTTCGCCGCGCTGCCCCACGACCGCTCGCTGCGCGACGCCCGCGCGCCCTGGAAGACGCGGCCGGTGTAGCTTGGGACTGAGCCACGGCCGCCGGGCGCCCCGTCCCGACCTAGCCAAGAGCAGCCAGCTTGAGCCTGGTAGGGAGGGCACGACACCGGGGATCGCTGGCCCCTGGGAACACGGTGCCCTGACCCAAAGACCCTTCCTGAACTAGAGTGGCAACCCGAGAGGAAAGGGAGACCGAGGCGTCGGGAGCCTGTGTAGGGTCTCGATCCCAGTACCTGTAGGTACCGTGATTCTGATCCCCTGGCCAAATCTTTCTTCCTCTGGACAGAGGGTCCAGTCGGGAAACCTTCCCGAAAGACGGCGGTCGGGTCGGGAAACCTTCCTGAAAGACGGCGCGCCAGCCCGTCTTGCTTGCTCGCCGCCTGCTGACTTCCTTACTTTGCACACGGAAGGGGCAGGAACCGCAAGCGTGCAACTAGCCTGGAGCTACCCGTCTGGACTCGCAGGCCCTGTGGCTGTTTCCCACAGCTGCTACGGCCTCTCTTGCTCCTTGACACCGAGGAGGACCCCACTAGGATCCGAGCGTCGTGAACTCACCTGAACTTTGGAAGGTTGGCACTGGGGGGCCGCATCCCCCTGGGAAATGACTGAACGCGGGGTTTCAGTGGGTCCCGCCTGGGTCTAAGGACCCAGTTTCTTCTGTGAGCACGGGCAGTGGGAGGCCGGTGGAAAGGCGCAGGGGCCCACCTACGCGTCTCACATCTTCAGGGGCGCATTTCTACAATAAAAACTCACCCAATTAGACCTAGCGCTGAGAACGTGCTGGTAATTGTTTGCGCC